TATAGAGTGATTTTTCATTAATAATATATCGATTGTAAGGCCGTCTGAGCAGGCTGCGCCATGGTCAAGCCATTGTGATCCCTGTGACCCACACGTGTACATCCAGAAGGTCCTGGAGCCAGAAAGTCTGGGACAACAGGAAAACCACAAAGGAAGAAAAACGGCTAGTTTCTGTCTTAGCTGATTAGCCAACCTTGCAGCATTTTACCGTTGTGACGTGCACTACCCTAACTGATCAATCAGCCTAGTGACACTGTGACCCCTCCCTCTTGTGACAATGTACTTTGTGACATTCTTCCCCCGCCGGTAATAAACGGCCCCTGACTGTAACTTTCCACTGCTTACCCCTCACCTATAAAACTAACTCCAATCCCACGACCCTCCGCTGACCCTCTTTTCGGACTCAGCCCGCTCGCACCCGAGTGAGTAAACTAGCCTTGCTGCTCACACTTAACCTGTTTGGGTAGTCTCTTCAATTAGGCGCGAGCTTAACATCGATCATATATTGAAACAATATTTTTGGATATATTTGGTTAAATAAATCATTGTAATCAATTTCACGTGTTGTTTTCTTTTCTATTGCTACTGGAACACACGCGGCTCACATTTTATTTCTATGGGGCGTTGCTACCTGAGAGGACATTGTCTTTTCAAAATTCAAGCTGCCTCTAATCCCACTAGAAGCAAGAAAAAAAAAAAAATTCAGGCTGCCTCCTCAAAAGACCAGAGGCCAGGAAGGTTGTGAAATCTGAAATTTTAGAATAATTGTCATCATAGTGTTTCCAATTGTAAATATCACAAATATTACTCATAAATGGACATAATCCTGTGTATGAGCTTGAATGGGAAAGTCCCCCGGGGGGCGCCAGGTCTCAGCACAGGGCAGAATCCATGCCTTAGAAAAGGACTGCAGGGAAAGAACCTGGCCTCACTCAGCGCCGTGTCTGATTGCATCTCCCGTCACTCAGGACTGAAGGGGCGGGGCCTAAGGCCCTGTCCAATCGGGCGCTGGGAAGGGGACTGTACTCTCAAGCGCGCCGCGAAAGGAGGGAGCAGCTTCCGGGACCTGGCGCGGCTTTTGTGTTGGGCAGCGCGAATGTGGCGAGCTCGGTGCGTCTCCGCTGCTCCTTCCCCTTATCCCTGGGAGGTCCAAGTGGTCCCGCGGCAGCTTCTGTTGCTCTGGGACCTGCAGGTCCCGGAAGGTCCTTAGGGAGGACCCCAGACACCGGAGACTGGGAAATGGTGAGTGTGCCGGCCAGGTGTCTCGGGAAGGGATCCTCCTCTCCACATATGTGCGATATTCTAGGATTCAGTGTCATTTGAAGATGTGGCTGTGGCCTTTACTCAGGAGGAGTGGGCTTTGCTGGATCCTTCTCAAAAGAATCTCTACAGAGATGTGATGCAAGAAATCTTCAGGAACCTGGCTTCTGTAGGTAAGAATAACAACACTTATTCACGTAGTTGACATTTGAATAATCTTATGGTTGTACCTTTTAGGAAACAAATCAGAAGACCAGAATATCCAAGATGACTTCAAAAATCCTGGGAGAAATCTAAGGTAATTTGCATTCACAAGAGCAAAAATGCCCCTGTACCATTAATGATGTTTATCATTTTTACAGCAGTCATGTGGTAGAGAGACTGTTTGAAATTAAAGAAGGCAGTCAATATGGAGAAACCTTCAGCCAGGATTCAAATTTGAATCTGAATAAGAAAGTTTCTACTGGAGTAAAGCCATGTGAATGCAGTGTGTGTGGAAAAGTCTTCATATGTCATTCAGCCCTTCATAGGCACATCCTGTCTCACATTGGAAACAAACTATTTGAGTGTGAGGAATGTCCAGAGAAGTTATATCATTGCAAACAATGTGGGAAAGCCTTTATCTCTCTCACCAGTGTTGACAGACACATGGTAACACACACTAGTAATGGGCCTTATAAGGGTCCAGTGTATGAGAAGCCTTTTGATTTTCCTAGTGTATTTCAAATGCCTCAGAGCACTTACACTGGAGAGAAAACATATAAATGTAAACATTGTGATAAAGCCTTCAATTATTCAAGTTATCTTCGTGAACATGAAAGAACTCATACTGGAGAGAAACCCTATGCATGTAAGAAATGTGGTAAATCATTCACTTTTTCCAGTTCTCTTCGCCAACATGAAAGATCTCATACTGGAGAGAAACCCTATGAATGTAAGGAATGTGGCAAAGCCTTCAGTCGTTCCACTTACTTGGGAATACATGAAAGAACGCATACTGGAGAAAAACCCTATGAATGTATAAAATGTGGCAAAGCCTTTAGATGTTCCAGAGTCCTCAGAGTCCATGAAAGGACTCACAGTGGAGAAAAGCCCTATGAATGTAAACAATGTGGTAAAGCCTTCAAATATTCTAGTAACCTATGTGAGCATGAAAGAACTCACACTGGAGTGAAACCTTATGGATGTAAGGAATGTGGTAAGTCGTTTACTTCTTCCAGTGCCCTTCGAAGCCATGAAAGGACTCATACTGGAGAAAAACCCTATGAATGTAAGAAATGTGGTAAAGCCTTCAGTTGTTCCAGTTCCCTTCGAAAGCATGAAAGAGCTTATATGTGGTAAAAAACAACAACAACAAAACACCTCTGTCAATGTAAGAAGTGTGTTAAAGCTTTCAGTTATTCTAGTTTCATTAGAACACGTGAAAAAATTAAAAACTCAAATTAGAGAGAAACCCAACACATGTAAGGAAGATTAGAATGTATGCAATTTTCCTAGTTCCCTTCTAAAACTTAGAAGGACCCGTCCTGGGAAAGAACGTCATAAAATACGAAAAATGTGTTAGAACACTTTATTTTCCCAGCCGCTTTCAAATATATTTTTATCAGTGGTTCATTGTTAAAGAAGGTGTCTATACTTTAGATTTTCAGTTTTTTGCAGGGAATCATGGAGCTGAGAATTTCACAGATACTTTATAAGCCATAGTACATGAGCTTAATAGGCTGTGTTTTGTTTCTCATCAGTTAACATAATTTTTGTCTATTCATTTAAAAATTTGTTGGATCCCTAGACTAAGTTGAAATGTATTTCTAATAGTAGGCAATTTTAATTTTCATGTAGTTGTTTAATTGTTCTCTAATTAATGGACCAATGAAAAATGAGTTCATGTGTGTGTGTGTGTGTGTGTGTGTGTGTGTGTATTCTACCTTTTTATGGGAAAACTACTTTTTTGTTGTAAAGATTTTCTTCTGTTTTCTTTGCTAATAAAGAATTGTTATTAATTTGCATGTATGTGAAGTTTATATAGTCTCATGTACATTGTTATTTTCATTTTCTTTCCTTTATTCTGTCATGAGTTTTGGCTGTTACTTGCATAGTTCACTTTTTTAAAAAATGTTATGTTTTTAGAGAGGGTCTCACTTTGTCAGCTAGGCTGAAGTGTAGTGGTAATAATAGTCTTAGCTCACTGCAGCCTCAAATTCCTGGGCTCAAGTGATTCTCCCACCTTAGCCTCCTATGTAGCTGGAGCTACAGACACATGCCACCATGCTCAGCTAATTATATAATTTTAAAAATTTTTTATAGAGATGGGATCTCGCTGTATTGTCTAGGCTGGTATTGAATTCCTGGCCTCAAGCTATCCTCCTGCCTCAGCCTGTCTACATGTTGGGGTTACTGACATGAGCTACCACACCTGGCCCACTTTTTACTTTGAATTAAGAAGAGAGAACTGTGATTGGACAGTATGCTTGTCTAATCTGCGTGTGAAAGCATTCAGTCTCACCATCAAGTATATTGTGGATTTTTCATAAATATTCTCAAACAGGCTCAGGAAGTTTTCTTGTGTTTTTTATTTATTGTTTCATGGTAAAGGAGTGTTGAACTCTTATGACATGTTTTTTTCTGCATCTATTGAGATGATTTGTGGTTTTTGGCATTCTACTGATAGTCTATTACGTTAACTGGCTTTCAGATATAAATATATTATGGTTATCTGGGTGAAATTTGTCTTCATCATGGAATATAAGTATTTTATCTACAGGTTGAACATCTGTAAACCCCAGATTCCAATACCAAATCTGAAATGCTCCGAAGTCAAAAACTGTTTGAGCACCAGTCTTATGCTCAACAGAAATGCTCATTAGAGGATTTTTGATATTTGGATTAGGGATGCTCATCCAGTAAGTTTTCTGCAAATATTCCAAAATGTTAAAAGTCTGAAATCCAAAGCACTTCCGTTCCCAAGTATTTCAGATAAGAAACACTCAACCCATATTGATAACGTTCAATTTTCCAGTGTATTGTTGGGGCCTTTTGCATTTATAGTCAAATTGGTGTGCCCTAGTATACCATATAGTATAGCATCATCTGTATATATAGCATGTCTACATGTATACTTATATGTGTATAAGTAGCTATATAATATGTGGTATAGTACAGTTTTGTAAGTTACTATGAATTATGCATAACTAGTTTATATTATGTGTAATTAGCACTACAATAAATTGTATATTACAGGATTATGGCATTATAACATACTATTTTGATCTTATCAGTCTGTAGCCTAACATATTTCAGTTGCCTACCATTCCACAGATGCATTTAAACAAACCAATTGCATCCTTATGAGAACCAAGAAGCATCTCACGTTCTTGATACTACAAAGCATTCCCCTTACACCCTGTTTGTTCTATCTGCTCCGTAGTGCAAGTCTTGTGTGGACCAGCCTCGTTTACAGAACCCTCCCTTTTTTGTCTATGAATGTATGTAACTAATAACTTCTCTCAATCTTATCTGTACACTCATGGGTGTCACGTGTTTTTCCCAGTAGTCTTAGGGTCCTAATTTTTCCTGTCACCCATGAGACTGTGAAAACAATTGGCATTACCAACAGAATGAACCAACCATGACTGATGATATCTTTTCAGCTTTAACTACCTGCTTTTGTCTAACTGGTTCCATAATATAACAGAAGTCACCTGAATTAGAAACAGCAATTGATGGTGGACTTTCACTTTGGTCTACACAGTGCTTTGTGTTATCAGCTGTTGCCACCTCTTCCCACAGTAGAACTCTCAACTCCTAGACATGACTGGTTGACCAGCCGTTCCCCAGGAGGATGTATGTTCCACCTTGACCTGTGTTTGGCAGGCAGTTTCCAAGGTACCCCACATTGAGGCAGTGACCCAGCACCTTCACCACTGGGTTCTTTATTCCTGATTATCAAAAGTCAGACTACTGCTCTGTGGTAACTGCATCTCGTTTGGTTGCCATCACTGGATGCTTGGAGTAGCCATGTGAACGTTATTACTGTACACACTTGGGACAGCTCCAGGGATTTTGTGTGTGTGAAGTTGCAGAAAGGAAGAATGTCCCCATGCTGGGGAGAATTAAGCATGTCACCTAATTGTGTAACAAGATGACTTGTGCAAGACTAGTGGCCTTGAGTGTTTTCTTGTGCTGTTG